CCACAAAAATATGCATGTAATTCAGGTGGAAATGAAGTGATCTCTGTCCACATGTTCTAATGTTTACATGCCTGTACGTGCATACACACACCCTTGCAAAGCAAAAATGGGATCATGCCATATGTACTTTGTCTAATTGCTTTTTTCACTTAATCCTTGAGGATTGTTTGTGATATATTCTTTAGGGCTTTTTCAGTGCATATTTGGATATATGCATGGATATTTGCACATAAGCTTTTTTTTTTTTTTAAGCAAAATTGACATTACACTGTATCCATTGTTCTGCCAGTTGCTTTTTTCCTTGAATAAATTTTGGTGACTTTTAACTCTACCTCTTTCTGGTAGTGGCTGCATATCATTTATGCATTTCTTCATTCAATAAATTGTTTGCTATGTGCTGGTCCCACTAGTGGATGGGCTGTGATTTATTTAGTCATTTCCCTACTGATGAGTGTCTCTCTTGGTTTCAGGGTTTGCTATTAGCAGTAAGGCCGCAGTGGACATTCTTGTGTCTGTACCTTTTTGCCCTGTGCTACTTCTTCTAGGTTCCTTGTAGATTTGCTGAGCCAGGGGACATAAGCATTTTAAAGTTTGGTGGATACCAGCAAGTTGCCTTTCAAAATGTTATGCCAACTTATCTTCCCACTGGCAATATGAAATTTCTTGTTAAGGACACCTTCCCTGTTACTGGATATTATAACTTCTGAAGGTTTGTTACTCTCATTACCAAAATTTAGCCATGTAATTTGAAGGTGTTTGCCACTTTCTTCCCTGCTCCTGTGAAGGGCTGGCCTGGGGGCCACGCCACATCATGTCTCACAGATGGGGCCAAGGTTTCCTTGAATGGAAGTCAAGTGGCTCCCTCCGCCACTTAGTGATGTGCACCTGCAAAGGTGGTGGCACCTTTTCCGGGGCAAGGCTGCAGCTCGTCTTCATTGTCTTCATCACTGATGCTGTTCTGTGTGTTCAGTTGGCACAGTGCAGTCACCAGCGCCAGTCACCTCATGCCCTCCTGTTGGTGTTTTCACAGGTAGCAACTGGGAAGTGGAAGCAGATCAGGTCACCTCATGCCCTCCTGTTGGTGTTTTCACAGGTAGCAACTGGGAAGTGGAAGCAGATCAGCAAATACTGTCCCCTTGATCTCTACTCAGGGTAAGAGAACACTTCTCCTTTGCCCCCTTGTGATTTAAAGCATGTTAATGCTTTTCCCTTTTAGAAACAAACAGAGAATGCACTTTGCCTTGAAGAGTTTGCTGCAGGAGGCACAGAACAACTTGAAGATATTTAAGGTAAGAGCTGCTTTGATTCTATGGTGGTTTCAGACGTTTCCCTCTTTCTTTTCCCTGTCTGAAGAATGGTGAGCTGATTTACGGCTGCAAAGATGCCCGGAGCCCCGTGGCTGACTGGAGCGAGCTTGCACACCACCTGAAGCCGTTCTTCTTCCCTTCCAACGGCCTGGCCAGTGGGCCCCACTGCACAAGGGCTGTGATCAGGGAGCTGGTGCACGTGATCACACGGGTGCTGCTGAGTGGCTCGGACAAGGGCCGGGCAGGCACCCTGAGTCCGGGGCTCGGGCCTCAGGGCCCGCGAGTCTGCGAAGCCAGCCCTTTCAGTAGGAGCCTTCGCTGCCAAGGTAGGGCCCAGCCTTCCCCAGGTAGGCGGTGGATGCTCTCGTTTTCCCCTGATGTTCTCGGTAGGAAAAAACACCCCAGAGCGCTCGGGGTTACCGAAGGGCTGTCTTCTGTACAAAACCCTCCAGGTGCAGATGTTGGACCTGCTGGACATCGAAGGCCTCTACCCTCTGTACAACCGGGTTGAGCGATACCTGGAAGAGTTTCCCGAGGAGAGGTGAGGTCGGGCGGTCCCCCTGTTGGGCAGCCTCATCCTGTTTTTATTGTGCTTTCTTCTTCAGAAAAACCTTACAAATAGATGGGCCTTATGATGAAGCATTTTACCAGAAGCTGCTTGACCTTTCCACTGAGGATGACGGGACAGTGGCCTTCGCGCTAACGAAGGTGGGCAGACCCATCCAAAAACTTGCTGTGTGTGACCTGGAGCTGATCTTTCCCGCCCCTGCAGGTGCAGCAGTACCGCGTCGCCATGACTGCCAAGGACTGCTCCATCATGATTGCACTGTCTCCCTGTCTGCAGGATGCCAGGTGAGGCCCCCACTGCAAGGCATGCAGCCTGGGTGTATCCTGAAATGGTACTTTTTACTTGCAGCTCTGATCAAAGGCCTGTCGTCCCTTCATCGAGGTCCAGGTTTGCCTTTTCCGTGTCTGTGCTGGACCTTGACCTCAAGCCCTACGAGAGCATTCCCCATCAGTATAAACTGGACGGCAAGATCGTCAACTATTATTCAAAGACTGTACGTGCCAAAGACAACGCCGTGATGTCGACTCGGTTCAAGGAAAGCGAAGATTGCACATTAGTTCTCCACAAGGTCTAACTCTTTCCCTGCAGTGTCTTTGAAACTTGAACATAATGTGAAGGCTGAATGATAGAGATATTTTCTGTTGTGTTGGGTGACCTTTGGTTGTGAATGTTTTTGCTTTTAACCCCTTTTGAGGTGGGATTGCCTCTTGGAGACATGGAATTGAAGAGCACTAGAAACAACTTCCTGGACAAGGAATGTAGGAAGTGAGTGCTGTGTCCCAGGAAGCTGCTCACACTCTTAAAATGGAAGTGTCCGTTAAGCCCTGGGAAGACGTTCTGGATAGTTCTTCTTTCCCAACCAGGGCTCATGTCTGATTCTCTAATGCGAAAAGCCTTATTCTAAGACCCAAGGTTTGGATCTGCTACCACCAGACTCCTAACATAGAAAACTTGAATTGTCACATACATTTTACAGTTTGGACTTTTAAGAAAACATGGATACTACTGGAACTTCCCCCAGCTGAGTTACATGGTCACTTTTTCAGTGCAAGCCACATATCAACACAGGTTTTTAGGTGGTTCCCTGCTGCACAGCGTGACCTCGTGGTCGCGCAGATGCCGATTCTGAGCAGTGTAGACTCAGGGTCCCTGTGGAGGTGCTGAAGCCCACAGTTCCACACAGGGCAGCAGGGAGCGCAAGGCTCAGGTCAGGATGGACACCACTCATGCGAGCATTGACCTTTTTTTTTTTGCTTTACAATTTAATCTTTCACATGAGGGGGAGATGAGCTGTTCTTTCCCACTAAAAATTGCTGCTGTAGAAGTTGGAGGTGGAGCTGTGACTGGCTGAGCTGCTGTGGCCGGGCTGGGCAGTGTGCCCCAACAGCTCAGTGCTTTCCTGACACTCCAGTGTCTGGGGTGGTTGAGGAGCGAGTTCTCTCTTCCTCCCAGACCAAGTTCCTCCCTCGGGTTTGCCTTGAGACGTGTTGCGTTTTTGGGCCCCGTGGCCTCTCCCTGTTAGGCTGCCACAGGCCCTGCTTCTGGAAGGTGAACAGCTCCTGGCTGCTGCCGAGAGGGTTCTCGTTGGGGTCACCAAAGTGTGCCCGGCTGCTATGAAAAACGTTGGGAATCTTGGTTTCAGTTTTTTATTCTATGCTAGGTTGTACAGACTTATTTATATCATCGTTTTGAGGGACTAATGGAGGCTTATTGTAACATATAATATTAGTGAAACCATGGAATTATATGAAAATGATACATGAGAAATAAGGAAACTATTTTGCTGATTGTAAATTTTTGTGGGAAATTTTGTGATAACTTGAGAATTATACTTGTTTGAATCAAGGCAACTCTTCTAGAATTTATTGTTCAATTCTGTCATATTTACTTCTAATTCTACTCTCAGAGGTGCAAAAAGATACTTATCTAACTGGACACTTTTACTGTTTTCTTCTCACTTCCAATGACACCGTCTCATACACACGGGTCCTGTGTGCTGGGATGGGGGCTTTGGTGAAGTGCACGGAGCTCACGGACAAGCCGCAGGCTCTGGGAAGCGTGGAGGTAGTGGCCGTTGAGTACTGTCTTGACCCAAGGGAGTTCACTGTTGCTGGGCTGGGGCTGGGGCAGCCTGGTTTGGGATGATTTTGCCCATTGTCACGGTGTGTGGAGGATGCTGGGTCCTGGGTTCAAGTGCACATGTGAGGGAACCCCAGTCCGTGGGAAGGTGGGCTGGGCTCCCTAGGTCCTTCAGGGCTGCAAGAGTTATTGCCTAGCACAGGGCCCAGACAGGGCTGGACTAGACACGATGAAAACAGCCTGTATTTGAGGGAGAAGAGAAAACAGATGGAGACCCCCACTCTGTCTGGTCTTGGCTCCCACCAGCCCGGGCTGTGAGGAGCCCCTGAGCCGCGGGTGCCACTGCTGTGGATGCGTTTCTGGCCCGTCTTGGAAACTGCTGCTGCTGCGTAGTCATGACGGCCCTGACTGGTTTGAGACAACACGCGTTCACAGATCTTAACAATGCTAAATGGGCGACTGATGAGGTCACGGTTCTTAAGGCACATCCGGGACGATCGATATAGCACTTAGGCTATGCAGGGGGGTCTTTCTTTCATAAAGGACCTCATTCCTTGCGTCCCAGCCCAGGAACAGTGCTGTCTTTGCTGTCTTAGGCCATTCTTGTTATTAAGCTGACAGCTTCACTTTCTTGTGGAAGACCAAGAACAGCATGAGGACTTGCTGAGACTGCCTCACGGTGCCACCATGCGGACCGGGGGGAGGCAGGGAGTGAGGGTGTGGCTCCCCTGGGCTACTAAGGACAGTTTAAAGATGAGGCGCCATAGGCATCCGTCTCCAGAGCCCCCAGGAGGCAGGAACCAGGATAAGGGTGGCTTCTCCCAGCTGAGTAATGTGGCCACCATGTCCAAGGTGGACTCGGTGTGAGGCTGCAGTGGGTGGGGGATGGATCCTCCCCACACATCTGAGGACACACAACCACTTGGTACATTTTCTCAGATGTTAAGCTTATTTTTATAAACCACATTGTACGTGTCACTTTTATTTGGCATTTTATACTTAACTAGTTGTATTTATTTTTCATGTCATGAGAGTTTCCATATAATGTGCCATAACTGCATAGACAGCACGTCTTCAGGGTGTGGTTTCTAAGCAGAAAATAGCAAATGTTTATATTGAATAAAATTGCATGTTCCTCCACGCAGCATCTTCATCCTCCACGTTCACTGTTTTGGA